GGAACATTGAAAGGGGGAATTGGAGAAGCGTCAGAGTGTTTTGTGTGATTTGGAAGAATTTCTTTTATAATGGAAAATGGTTTCCAACTTTTTTAGAATTCTATAAGCCTGGTAATAGTGCCTTTTTGATAGGTGTAAGGTCATGGAAATGATAGTCTAACACATTGGCTGATGGCTTTTCCACTTCTCTGGAAGATTTTGCTAGTAGACTTAGAGCCAGGACCAGTGGAGCTGAATTTTTCCTGGTGACTTTTAGAGTAGAATCTGGAATAGAATAAATACATCTTAGTCTTGATTGTCAGTGTTGACAAGATATTCACTTAGAGATATATAAATTGAATTAAAGGAATCAAAAAAGGATCAGTGGTCATGACTAGAGATTAAGATTGGAAGCATCTGCATGTAGATAGTAACTAAGACCATTTAAATTTTTTGTTTGCATATCTGCAGTTAAGCAAATAAATGCTGTTCCTGTATTTTTGAATAAATAATTGCCTATAGGGGAAATACCACTAAATACTGGTCTCATTTGTTGGCTTTTTCATTACTGTCCTTTCTTCCTGGGCTCTTAGTTCCTCAGCTGCCTCAAATCACAGTTTAGTCTTTTTTTTTTTTTTTTTTTTTTTTTTTTTGAGATGGAGTCTTGCCCTGTCATCCAGGCTAGAGTACAGTGGGGCAATCTCACCGTACTGCAACCTCCACCTCCTGGGTTCAAGCGATTCTCCTGCCTCAGCCTCCCAAATAGCTGGGACTACAGGCACCTGCCACCACACCTGGCTAATTTTTGTATTTTTAGTAGAGATGGGCTTTCACCATGTTGGCCAGGCTGGTCTTGAACTCTTGACCTCAAGTGATCCGCCCGCCTCAGCCTCCCAAAGTGTTGGGATTACAGGCGTGAGCCACGGCGCCCGGCGGGCAAGACACCCTCAGAGCACAGGGTGCTGCCAAGAGCCCAGCCGAGTGCAGCTCGAGCGCCGAAGTCGCCAACGTTCCACACACTGTTGACGCAGGACACAAGTTCGTCACAGTGGTCCTCCGCCGGCTACGCCGCTGCCTCAGTGGCTTTCAGGCGCTTTCCTCTTGGAATTGGCGACTGCTGCGGGGCTGAGCGCTGGTCTCACGCATCTCGGGAGCCAGGTTGGTGGCGCGATGAGTTGCAGCAAGGCCTACGGGGAGCGGTACGTCGCCTCGGTGCAGGGCTCCGCCCCGTCGCCTCGAAAGGTGAGTGGGTCTGGAAGAGACCGACGGCCTCGTGAAACGTAAAACAACTTTTAATTTTTTTTAGAAGTCAACGAGAGGATTCTATTTTGCAAAGCTGTATTATGAAGCTAAAGAATATGATCTTGCTAAAAAGTAAGTACAAACTGTAACATGTATTCTTTTTTTAATTTACTTTTGTATTACTTTTAAAAAACAGATACATATGTACTTACATTAATGTGCGAGAGATGGATCCCAGAGCTCACAGATTTCTGGGTCTTCTTTATGAATTGGAAGAAAACACAGAGAAAGCCGTTGAATGTTACAGGGTAAGTTATAGGATTCAAATATAGCCTTTGCATTACTAATCTTTAATTTCTTTTCTGATATTAGCGTTCAGTGGAATTAAACCCAACACAAAAAGATCTTGTGTTGAAGATTGCAGAATTGCTTTGTAAAAATGATGTTACTGATGGAAGAGCAGAATACTGGGTGGAAAGAGCAGCAAAACTTTTCCCAGGAAGTCCTGCAATTTATAAACTAAAGGTAAACAAACAAAACATAAAGGGAGAAAACTTTCTAATAATTTTTCTTTTTCCCCTCTAAATAGGAACAGCTTCTAGATTGTGAAGGTGAAGATGGATGGAATAAACTTTTTGACTTGATTCAGTCAGAACTTTATGTAAGACCTGATGACGTCCATGTGAACATCCGGCTAGTGGAGTTGTATCGCTCAACTAAAAGATTGAAGGATGCTGTGGCCCGCTGCCATGAGGCAGAGAGGAACATAGCTTTGCGTTCAAGTTTAGAGTGGAATTCGTGTGTTGTACAGACCCTTAAGGTAGATAAAAGCTATTGGGTCTTTACATTTCTTTTTGTAACTTACTATTCATTCCACAAAATAGGAATATCTGGAGTCTTTACAGTGTTTGGAGTCTGATAAAAGTGACTGGCGAGCAACCAATACAGACTTACTGCTGGCCTATGCTAATCTTATGCTTCTTACGCTTTCCACTAGAGATGTGCAGGAAAGTAGAGAATTACTGGAAAGGTGCGTTGACTTTGAGGAGAATGCTTTAGTATTGTATCATCTGTTTGATATTTTCATATTACAGTTTTGATAGTGCTCTTCAGTCTGCGAAATCTTCTTTGGGTGGAAATGATGAACTGTCAGCTACTTTCTTAGAAATGAAAGGACATTTCTACATGCATGCTGGTTCTCTGCTCTTGAAGATGGGTCAGCATGGTAATAATGTTCAATGGCGAGCTCTTTCTGAGCTGGCTGCATTGTGCTATCTCATAGCATTTCAGGTAAGTCTTCCACTTGGAGCAATTGACATTTCCAAATTAAGATTTTTGATTCTAAAATTATTAGGTTCCAAGACCAAAGATTAAATTAATAAAAGGTGAAGCTGGACAAAATCTGCTGGAAATGATGGCCTGTGACCGACTGAGCCAATCAGGTAATAGTAATATTAAACTAATTTAATTTAAAAGTGATGGAAATAACTTAAATTTTTTTTTCAGGGCACATGTTGCTAAACTTAAGTCGTGGCAAGCAAGATTTTTTAAAAGTGGTTGTTGAAACTTTTGCCAACAAAAGCGGGCAGTCTGCATTATATGATGCTCTGTTTTCTAGTCAGTCACCTAAGGATACATCTTTTCTTGGTAGCGATGATATTGGAAACATTGATGTACAAGAACCAGAGCTTGAAGATTTGGCTAGATACGATGTTGGTAAGTTATATGTTTCAGAGGAAATGGTCTCCACCCTTAAGCCAATTTTTTTATTTTATTTCAGGTGCTATTCGAGCACATAATGGTAGTCTTCAGCACCTTACTTGGCTTGGCTTACAGTGGAATTCATTGCCTGCTTTACCTGGAATCCGAAAATGGCTAAAACAGCTTTTCCATCATTTGCCCCAGGAAACCTCAAGGCTTGAAACAAATGCACCTGAATCAATATGTATTTTAGATCTTGAAGTAAGCAAAGATTTTAACAAATTAAATATTCTTTTCTAACTTAACTTTTCCTTAAATGAAACAGGTATTTCTCCTTGGAGTAGTATATACCAGCCACTTACAATTAAAGGAGAAATGTAATTCTCACCACAGCTCCTATCAGCCGTTATGCCTGCCCCTTCCTGTGTGTAAACAGCTTTGTACAGAAAGACAAAAATCTTGGTGGGATGCGGTTTGTACTCTGATTCACAGAAAAGCAGTGTAAGTAGTAAAACAAAAATATTGCTTTCACTAAGCAATTTTAGTAAATTGAACTATTTTTTAGACCTGGAAACTCAGCAAAATTGAGACTTCTAGTTCAGCATGAAATAAACACTCTAAGAGCCCAGGAAAAACATGGCCTTCAACCTGCTCTGCTTGTACATTGGGCAAAATGCCTTCAGAAAATGGTGAGTTTTAAAGTATAAGCATTTTAAAAGAATAAAGTTGTGTGCTTTTAACTTTCTTTTTTAGGGCAGCGGTCTTAATTCTTTTTATGATCAACGAGAATACATAGGGAGAAGTGTTCATTATTGGAAGAAAGTTTTGCCATTGTTGAAGATAATAAAAAAGAAGAACAGTATTCCTGAACCTATTGATCCTCTGTTTAAACATTTTCATAGTGTAGACATTCAGGTAACAGAGTTCCTTTATGAATTTATTGGAGACAATTTGACTAAAAACTATTCTGTGTGTTTAGGCATCAGAAATTGTTGAATATGAAGAAGACGCACACGTAACTTTTGCTATATTGGATGCAGTAAATGGAAATATAGAAGATGCTATGACTGCTTTTGAATCTATAAAAAGTGTTGTTTCTTATTGGAATCTTGCACTGGTAAGTAGATGCAGTACTTGAGCTAAAAGTTTCTAATGATTTCATAAAAGCACTATTTGTATAGATTTTTCACAGGAAGGCAGAAGACATTGCAAATGATGCCCTTTCTCCTGAAGAACAAGAAGAATGCAAAAATTATCTGAGAAAGACCAGGGGCTACCTAATAAAGATTTTAGATGACAGTGATTCAAATCTTTCAGTGGTCAAGAAAGTAAGTAGCAGGTTGTTGTATGTACGTTCTTAGAAAGCCCTTAATTAATGTCTTTTATTTTTAGTTGCCTGTGCCCCTGGAGTCTGTAAAAGAGATGCTTAAGTCAGTCATGCAGGAACTCGAAAACTATAGTGAAGGAGGTCCTCTCTATAAAAATGGTTCTTTGCGAAATGCGGATTCAGAAATAAAACATTCTACACCATCTCCTACCAAATATTCACTATCACCAAGTAAAAGTTACAAGGTAAACAGGAAAGAATGGAATCATTTCATTGTATGCTCTTTTGTTATTTTTATTTTTTTTTTAGTATTCTCCCAAAACACCACCTCGATGGGCAGAAGATCAGAATTCTTTACTGAAAATGATTCGCCAAGAAGTAAAGGCCATTAAGGTAAGTCACTTAATTTCTCTAGCTGTACTTTTTAAAATTATTTGATTTTTTTTTCTTCCAATAGGAAGAAATGCAGGAGTTGAAACTAAATAGCAGTAAGTCAGCATCCCATCATCGTTGGCCCACAGAGAATTATGGACCAGACTCGGTGCCTGATGGATATCAGGGGTCACAGACATTTCATGGGGCTCCACTAACAGGTGAGCTGGCAAGTGGATAATCGCATATTTTAAGTGTTTTCTTTCTTTTCTTTTTTTTTTTTAGTTGCAACTACTGGCCCTTCAGTATATTATAGTCAGTCACCAGCATATAATTCCCAGTATCTTCTCAGACCAGCAGCTAATGTTACTCCCACAAAGGTAACAAAGGAATAATTTATACATTTATAATTATCAAGAAAATTCACCTTCATTTATGTTTCAGGGTTCTTCTAATACAGAATTTAAGTCAACCAAAGAAGGATTTTCCATCCCTGTGTCTGCTGATGGATTTAAATTTGGCATTTCGGAACCAGGAAATCAAGAAAAGAAAAGTGAAAAGCCTCTTGAAAATGATACTGGCTTACAGGCTCAGGATATTAGTGGCCGGAAGAAGGGCCGTGGTGTGATTTTTGGCCAAACAAGTAGCACTTTTACATTTGCAGATGTTGCAAAATCAACTTCAGGAGAAGGATTTCAGTTTGGCAAAAAAGACCTCAATTTCAAGGGATTTTCAGGTGCTGGAGAAAAATTATTCTCATCACAATACGGTAAAATGGCCAATAAAGCAAACACTTCCGGTGACTTTGAGAAAGATGATGATGCCTATAAGACTGAGGACAGCGATGACATCCATTTTGAACCAGTAGTTCAAATGCCTGAAAAAGTAGAACTTGTAACAGGAGAAGAAGGTGAAAAAGTTCTGTATTCACAGGGGGTAAAACTATTTAGATTTGATGCTGAGGTAAGTCAGTGGAAAGAAAGGGGCTTGGGGAACTTAAAAATTCTCAAAAACGAGGTCAATGGCAAAGTAAGAATGCTGATGCAAAGAGAACAAGTACTAAAAGTGTGTGCTAATCATTGGATAACGACTACAATGAACCTGAAGCCCCTCTCTGGATCAGATAGAGCATGGATGTGGTCAGCCAGTGATTTCTCTGATGGTGATGCCAAACTAGAGCGATTGGCAGCAAAATTTAAAACACCAGAGCTGGCTGAAGAATTCAAGCAGAAATTTGAGGAATGCCAGCGGCTTCTGTTAGACATACCACTTCAAACTCCCCATAAACTTGTAGATACTGGCAGAGCTGCCAAGTTAATACAGAGAGCTGAAGAAATGAAGAGTGGACTGAAAGATTTCAAAACATTTTTGACAAATGATCAAACAAAAGTCGCTGAGGAAGAAAATAAGGGTTCAGGTACAGGTGCGGCCGGTGCCTCAGACACAACAATAAAACCCAATGCTGAAAACACTGGGCCCACATTAGAATGGGATAACTATGATTTAAGGGAAGATGCTTTGGATGATAGTGTCAGTAGTAGCTCAGTACATGCTTCTCCATTGGCAAGTAGCCCTGTGAGAAAAAATCTTTTCCACTTTGATGAGTCAACAACAGGATCTAACTTCAGTTTTAAATCTGCTTTGAGTCTATCTAAGTCTCCTGCCAAGTTGAATCAGAGTGGGACTTCAGTTGGCACTGATGAAGAATCTGATGTTACTCAAGAAGAAGAGAGAGATGGACAGTACTTTGAACCTGTTGTTCCTTTACCTGATCTAGTTGAAGTATCCAGTGGTGAGGAAAATGAACAAGTTGTTTTTAGTCACAGGGCAGAATTCTACAGATATGATAAAGATGTTGGTCAATGGAAAGAAAGGGGCATTGGTGATATAAAGATTTTACAGAATTATGATAATAAGCACGTTCGTATACTGATGAGAAGGGACCAAGTATTAAAACTTTGTGCCAATCACAGAATAACTCCAGACATGAGTTTGCAAAATATGAAAGGGACAGAAAGAGTATGGGTGTGGACTGCATGTGATTTTGCAGATGGAGAAAGAAAAGTAGAGCATTTAGCTGTTCGTTTTAAACTACAGGATGTTGCAGACTCGTTTAAGAAAATTTTTGATGAAGCAAAAACAGCCCAGGAAAAAGATTCTTTGATAACACCTCATGTTTCTCGGTCAAGCACTCCCAGAGAGTCACCATGTGGCAAAATTGCTGTAGCTGTATTAGAAGAAACCACAAGAGAGAGGACAGATGTTATTCAGGGTGATGATGTAGCAGATGCAGCTTCAGAAGTTGAAGTGTCTAGCACATCTGAAACAACAACAAAAGCAGTGGTTTCTCCTCCAAAGTTTGTATTTGGTTCAGAGTCTGTTAAAAGAATTTTTAGTAGTGAAAAATCAAAACCATTTGCATTTGGCAACAGTTCTGCCACTGGGTCTTTGTTTGGATTTAGTTTTAATGCACCTTTGAAAAGTAACAATAGTGAAACTAGTTCAGTAGCCCAGAGTGGATCTGAAAGCAAAGTGGAACCTAAAAAATGTGAACTGTCAAAGAACTCTGATATCGAACAGTCTTCAGATAGCAAAGTCAAAAATCTCTCTGCTTCCTTTCCAACGGAAGAATCTTCAATCAACTACACATTTAAAACACCAGAAAAGGGTAGGTACTTTGTTGTTAAAGTTAAGCACAATTGAAAATTAATTCTTGGAACAACATGTTGCAGAGCCTCCATTATGGTATGCTGAATTTACTAAAGAAGAATTGGTTCAGAAGCTCAGTTCCACCACAAAAAGTGCAGATCACTTAAACGGCCTGCTTCGGGAAATAGAGGCAACCAATGCAGTCCTTATGGAGCAAATTAAGGTGAGATCAGAAAACCTGGCCACCATAAAAACAGCCCATTTTTAACTCATTTCTCTAACACCAGCTTCTCAAAAGTGAAATAAGAAGATTGGAAAGGAATCAAGAGCAAGAGGTGTCTGCAGCTAACGTGGAACACTTGAAGAACGTCTTGCTGCAGTTCATTTTCTTGAAGCCAGGTAGTGAAAGAGAGAGACTTCTTCCTGTTATAAATACGATGTTGCAGCTCAGCCTTGAAGAAAAGGGAAAACTTGCTGCGGTTGCTCAAGGTGGGTAAAAGGAGAGTCTCAGAACTTCTGACTTTTTTCTTTTTTTTTGTTTTACTTTCCAAAGGTGAGGAATAAAATGCTTCCCGTTCTTCTGGATGGGCATCCTATCTTCGTAGTTGGTTTGGACTTCGATAGGTTGATGGAAGGAATGTTTTTATTAACCAAATAAAATCTATTTACAAAAATGGTTCATGTGTATTACCATCATTCTTTTGTCAAAAAGTGTGTATATGTTTGCATTTACATATATTTGTACATCTATATGACAGATGTATTTTAAAAGTTTCAACTTGAAGTAAAAGTACAACAGCTTGAAGTGTTGATACCAGGCCACAGCCCTCTAACTCATGTGATCTCCCATGCATGCTGCCAGAATAAAACCACCAGGAATGAATTCACTCCCCACTTCTCTGGAACCTCAGGACCCGCCCATTTCTCGGCAGTACTGTGAATTTTGAAGTTAAACTAAATTTTGGTACCATACCAACTGGAATTTAGGCTTTAAAAATAATGTTTCAAGGCCAGGTGTGGTGATTCATGCCTGAAATCCCACTACTTGGGGAGGCTGAGGCTGGAGAATCGTTTGAGGCTAGTGAGCTGTGATTGTATCACTGCACTCCAGCTCGGGGAACAGAGCGAGACCTTGTCTCTAAAAATAATAATAGTAATAAAAATAACATTTTATGACTATTTATTGCAAGGTCAGATTTACAGATTGTTATAAATTGTTGAGAAATTTTTGTGATTAGAATATGAAGGAAAAAGCTTTGTTGGTAAAAGTGACATGTTAAGGGGCTATGAAGTAAATATGCTGCAGTTAATTGTGCTAAGTTAAAATACAGTTTAGTTATTTGCTTTAAAATAAACTCTTCTTTTTTTCTTTAAAGTATACTATCTCAAAACTCATTATGTTGTCAGAGCCCTAGAGCTGGCTAGTGTAACACTGACTATGAATAGGTGGGCCCACCACTTGAGTTGAGGTGATTTCATGGTGTCTTTCCAGGCTCTTGATAGGGTGTCACTGCATGCAAGCCATGAATCTGTTTTGAGAATCCTCTCCATTTTCCCAAATAAAAACCTATCCCAACAGTGACTATATCACTCAGCATTGAATCTAAATATAAAAGTGGTGCTTTCAGTGTTTTTGGCAGATAGTGTTCCATAAGCTTTCCATCAGAAGGGATTTTAGACACCTTAGAGGTCCGTGCTACATCTTCACAGTTCCTCTGAATAACCTTAGGTGGTAGTGTTACTTGCCTTTGACACCGCTGCATATGTTTTAATGACTAGATCCAAACTGTGTTGTTCTTAAATCAAAAATTGGATAATTTTTAATATTTATGTATTAATCACATAGTATGCTCTCTGAAGTTCTCTTAAGCCTTCAGTTTATACTCTTAATTTTCTTTCTGAGCTGGGGAACTGACTTTGCACTTTGGTTACACAGAACATTGGTTTCCAATTTAGTTTAACTGAAATTTGCTGCTGATATGTTGAGTTTGTTCTTTAAAAAATATCTCATATATCTCGTCTTTCCTCCTTAGAAGAACAGACCTAACTAGCGAATGTATGAATGAAAATGCATCTATTTCAGAGCCGACATGAAGAGTTTAGTTTTTTTACTTTATAAACTGTGAATATGAGTATGCCAGCTGCATACGATGTAACTAATCATATTTAAATATATTTCACTTTCTCTTTGACTTGAGACCTTTTGAAGTCTGTATAAACTTGTTTTGAAATATAGTCTCCACTTACAAATGTCATAACAAAATACTTTTTTGCATGATAAAAAATTGATTACAAAAGGCATATTCTTTCATGGTTTCTGCAATGAGAGGAAGTGTAATGATTATTTTAATATTTCTATTAAATATGTTTAACTGTATATTTTTATGGCAGCTCTTTTATGTTACACAC